TGTACAAATAATTTCATCGCCCAGGTAGTAAGCCCAGTACCCGATAGACAGTTTTCCGAACCCCACCTTTCTCCCTCCCTCCTTCCTCAAGCAGGCCCCAGTATCTGATTGTTCCCATCTCTGTGTGCATGTATACTAAGGCACTGCTTCTTATATTCAAGGTTTAGTACTAAAATGCAAATATGAAGTATATAATTTAGTAAGTTTTAATCCTGCTGCAAACCAGGTCACATAAAAATAATGCAAAATAAAATATTAAAATTATTCAGAAGTTCGATATTTATTCTGTTGTCTTTACACCTTATAAAATGGAATGACCTAATTACTCTTAAATAAACATAAAGACAATTTAAGGTCACATTTGTTACATTCACATAATTTGTTAAACACAATAGAAATGTTAGTTTACTAGAAAAGAACTGTCATAATTTTAACATGCAGAGTTTGTTTACCTTCTATTATGGTGATCTTTGTTTAAGATTTTCTCCTCAGATGTTAAAAGTTTTTCACTTAAAGAGGCTTAGGGAAAGTGATTTTTAAAGAGTCACTGTTACATGGTAATATGCCGTTCATTTGGATGAGACTAGTATATAGGTAATAGTCACAAGTTCTAACTTGCATGTTAATTTGAAGAGATTTTTCGTAAAATTTTATCAACATTAGTTTCTAATGGAAACCAGTCTTAGAAGTTTTCTGCTGTTTGTTTGAGGTAAAGTTTTTTTAAGAAAGTTATAATTACATTAAACTATCATGCTTTAGGGTTTAAATGTTGGAAAGTTGGTTTTGTAAGAAGAAGAGTTTGGTTTCTTGTTTGTTTGTTTGTTTTGGTTTGTTTTTGGCATGCGAAGAGCTGTGTCCTGGAATTGGTGCCCAAAAAATTTTAAGTGTGGTATGAACTGTTTATGTCACTGAGTAAAATTAGACACGTCTGTTGCTAATGTGAGGGGATGAAACATGAGACAGGGCGAAACTCGTGAGAGCCCTTTCTCCAGGGACAGTTGCTGAAGCTTCATCCTTTGCTCTCATTCTGTAAGTCATAGAAAAGTTTGAAACATTCTGTCTGTGGTAGAGCTCGGGCCAGCTGTAGTTCATTCGCCAGTGTGCTTTTCTTAATATCTAAGGTAAGTGCTCAGTTTTAACTTAGATTTTATATGCATGCCTTTAATCTGCCACTTTGTTTGGAAGTCTTATTTTCAGAAACTATGAATAAATCTTCTACACCATCTTCCCGAGAGCTTTAGTAAGACCTCAGACTGGAGTAGAGTTGAAGGAGGGAATGCCAGTCTGAAGAAGGAAAGGAAGAGGAGAGACAGCAAGGAGAACTTCAGTTGTCAAGGTATCGGGTGCAGGGGTCAGAAAGAAACATGACTCTCTCCTCTCGTGAACACACTCCGTGGCAGATGGTGCGTGAGCAGTACACTACAGCCACAGAAGGCATCTGCATAGAGAGGCCAGAGAATCAGTATGTCTACAAAATTGGCATTTATGGCTGGAGAAAGCGCTGTCTCTACTTGTTTGTTCTTCTTTTACTCATCATCCTCGTTGTGAATTTAGCTCTTACAATTTGGATTCTTAAAGTGATGTGGTTTTCTCCAGTAAGTATCATTATTTTCTGGTAAGCATGTTCTATACGCATTGTCTCTTTTTTTTTTTTAACAGGCAGGAATGGGCCACTTGTGTGTAACAAAAGATGGACTGCGCTTGGAAGGGGAATCAGAATTTTTATTCCCATTGTATGCCAAAGAAATACACTCCAGAGTGGTAAGAAAATGTTAAGACAAATAATTTGTGCTCTATTTTGCAAATTTTATAAATCTCTTTCTAGGACTCATCTCTGCTTCTACAATCAACCCAGAATGTGACTGTAAATGCGCGCAACTCAGAAGGGGAGGTCACAGGCAGGTTAAAAGTCGGTGAGTCCAGCTTCATCATGGTGCTTTGCATGACAGTTTATAATAAACTGTTTTAATTCTTCAGGTCCCAAAATGGTAGAAGTCCAGAATCAACAGTTTCAGATCAACTCCAACGACGGCAAGCCACTATTTACTGTAGATGAGAAGGAAGTTGTGGTTGGTACAGATAAACTTCGAGTAACTGGTATGTACTAACTCGAGAAAAACACAACATTCCTGCTCCTGATACATCTTTGTTTTTTGTTTAGGGCCTGAAGGGGCTCTTTTTGAACATTCAGTGGAGACACCCCTTGTCAGAGCCGACCCGTTTCAAGACCTTAGGTAAGAATTTTTGTTCAAATATTAACAACCTCTTTTTTTTTTGTGCTTCTTTTCCTCATCTCAGATTAGAATCCCCCACTCGGAGTCTAAGCATGGATGCCCCAAGGGGTGTGCATATTCAAGCTCACGCTGGGAAAATTGAGGCGCTTTCTCAAATGGATATTCTTTTTCATAGTAGTGATGGAATGGTGAGTTCATTCACAGATCAGCCTCCTACTGTTAACTCTTCGTCTCTCATCTTCTCCCAACCAGCTTGTGCTTGATGCTGAAACTGTGTGCTTACCCAAGCTGGTGCAGGGGACGTGGGGTCCCTCTGGCAGCTCACAGAGCCTCTACGAAATCTGTGTGTGTCCAGATGGGAAGCTGTACCTGTCTGTGGCCGGTGTGAGCACCACGTGCCAGGAGCACAACCACATCTGCCTCTGAGCTGCCTGCGTCCTCTCGGTGAGCTGTGCAGTGCCGGCCCCAGATCCTCACACCCAGGGAGCAGCTGCACATCGTGAAAGACTGAGGCAGCGTGGATGGGAAGTAAACGCTTCCAGAGGAACTCAGAAAAAATTATGTGCCAGTGAAAGTGTTTGGACAAAAACTACATGATCTCAAAATGCACGTGGATGTGAGACACAAAAGTTGACAAAATGGAAAAGCAATGTGTTTTTCCACTGGATTAATTTTCACCGGAACAATTGCGAATTCTCTCTGCCTCGCCTCCCCCTATCTTGTCCGTGTGGGCACACACTGAGTGTTGAGTTGCCGTGTGGAGTTAATGTATGACGCTCCACTGTGGATATCTAATGCCCTGTTGAGAGTAGCCTTGCTCAGTACTAAAATGCCCCAAAGTTCTATACAGCATTTCCTTTATAGCATTCAAACCTCACATCCTCCCTTCAGTTTAATGCAAGTAAGTCAGGTTTCACAAGAAAATTTTCAAGTTTTGAAGGGAATTTGAGGTTGATCTGGTTTTCAAGATGTAGTTAAAGGAATAAATCACTCAAAATTAAACTTTCTGTATATAGTCAATAAGCAATAAAAACCTCATTTTTCAGAGTTCACAGTTTAAGAGTGTCTTTTTTAATCCT